TGTCAATAGTGCCACTGTTGAGAAATCCTACTCAAGAAGAGTGGAACTCCGAACAATGACTAAGAAACAGATCAAACAGGCACATTTTGACTCTGCCTTCCTTCTGCCTGGCTCTAGAGGATCCAGGAGAGAAAGGATAAAATCCCATCAGAAGAGGGGGGGTTTAGGGGTTACAACTTCTCATCACTTTGGAAGCCTTCCATGCTCCTCACAGAGGTGGTAGGAGTCCTGTCTCCGCTCAAAGCAGGGATAGCTCTGCTGCTAGTTAGCATATCTCAGTAGGAACTGCCTCACGCTTAGGTCAGCTGACATATTCTGTCACCACAGGCTGCTCTGGAATGATGGCTGGGAGATCATCCTAATGCCAGCTGAGTGGGGATCTTGATACTCAGCAGGAGGGTCAGACAAGCAGGGACGGGGGCTCCCCATGCAGATACAAACCCCAATCACATTTCCTACACAGGCAGTTTTATTCTAAGGTCTAACGGCTTCCTTACTCTAGCGGATAGTTTGCTATTTGGTGGGGCATAGGCTTCAGTAAAGAGGCCAAGGGGACTGAGGTTACAGTCTTGAAGAGCACTGATATTTAAGGAACAATCAAAAAACATCCAGAGGAAGAGGAGCCCAGACAGGCACCTGAGAAAACGGAAAAACGAGTCACTGGGGGTCAGGGAGCCAGGAAGTCCGACGAGTTCGAGAGAACTGGCCTTCTGCAGATATGTCCTTGTCCAACACGAAACCGTCTTTCATTCCAGGACAACTGAGGCTACCCACAGCTACCAAAACCTGGTCCCTGACGCCGGTCAGCGGACCGGAGAGAAGCCAAGCTTAGGAAACTGCCGCCTCCGCCGCCGGAAATGAATAACCTGAGCCTCCTAGCCAGGCTGCTTAAGCTCCGCCCCCAAAAAGCGAGCATGCGCAGCTCCCGGCTACGGCCCCTCCCAGCGCAGGCCCATCCCCGTTATGGAGCATGCGCAGTCCTCCTGCCGTCCCGCCCCTCCCTTTCCAGAGCCCCCAGTTCCTTAGAAACCAGGCGGCGCGTTCCCGGTGGCGGCGCCCTGGACTCCCGGGCCCGCGCATCCCCGCCAGCCTTCCTTAAGGCGGATGGGTGGCCCCCGAGACCCCGTCGGACCCATGGTTTCCAGTGCAGCGCGGAGTGGGCGATGCCAGCGTGCCAGGTGAGAGGCGGCCACCGGTGGCGGGTGAGGGCAGTAATAACCAGTGTAATGTTTGCTATTCTAGGAGCCATGTCTGACCAGGACGTTTGGAAGATCATATCCATGCCAGAGGCTCTTGTGAGGAGATGAGTTGGTAAAGAGAGAGGCTGGGATGAAGATGCTGCCAGGAGTGGGCGTGTTTGGGACTGGCAGCTCCGCCCGAGTTCTGGTCCCACTGCTGAGGGCAGAAGGGTTCACTGTTGAGGCCCTGTGGGGGAAGACTGAGGAGGAGGCGAAGCAGCTTGCTGAGGAGATGAACATCGCCTTCTACACCAGCCGGACTGATGACATCTTGCTGCATCAAGATGTGGATCTGGTGTGCATCAGCATCCCCCCTCCACTCACCCGGCAGATATCCGTGAAGGCTCTAGGTACGCCCGGCAGGCCACAGCAGGGGCAGATCATGTCTCTCCCTCTGGGCAGTCCTCTGAGGGTCACTCCTCTCCTCTGAGCTCTCCTTCCTGGGCTCGCATCTGCAGGGAGGAGAACTCTGGGACATCACTTGTCCCTGAAGCAGTGCTTGGGGAGGGCATGAAAAAAGACATAGCCTAACCTACCTCCCATCTGTAAATCCCTGAACAGAAATTAAGGAAATACTCTAAGAGACAGCCATCAAGGGGCTGGAGATGGTTGCATCTCAGTCAACATAAAGTTTGCCTCTGTGAAGTTAGAGGTCAGAGCCCTGGGTGGCGGGGAATTGGTTGTGACTAGTGTGTTTGTTCTCCCATTTCTGGGGCACACAGCACCACAGGAAGGAGAGGCTGTGTAGCAAGGCTACCATTTCCCATGTTTTGTCAGCGTTTGACTATAGTGAGCACACACCCTTCCTGCCAAACTGCAGTCTTGTATTGCCGGAGGACAGGAAGGCTCTGCCAGCATTGGGCTTCCCTGACAGGATCCGTCGACAGCCTGCTTACATGACATCTCCACTCCCTTGGGAAGTTTTGGGCTTGGTAACCTCTTGCCCCTGACTGGGCATGGCCTGCTGAGCTGTTCTCCTACAGTTCCCGTTGGTCTTCTATTTCCAGTCAACTGGAGTCAACTTCTTCTCTTTATCTAATATAAATCAGAACCTAGTTTACTAAGTAAACAAACCAGTAAACATTCAGCCAGCAATTTTTATTTTATTTTGAGACAGAGTTTCCCTCTTGTTGCCCAGGCTGGAGTTCAATGGCGCAATCCCGGCTCACTGCAACCTTCGCCTCCCAGGTTCAAGTGATTCTCCTGCCTCAGCCTCCCAAGTAGCTGGGATTACAGGTGCCTGCCACCACACCCAGCTAATTTTTGTATTTTTAGTAGAGACAGGGTTTCACCACATTGGCCAGGCTGGTCTCGAACTCCTGACCTCAGGTGATCCATCCGCCTCGGCCTCCCAAAGTGCTGGGATTACAGGTGTGAGCCACCATGCCCAGCATTTTTTTAAAATTATTATTATTATTTTATTTTATTTTTTTAGATGGAGTCTCACTCTGTTGCCCAGGCTGGAGTGTGCATTGGTGCAATCTCAGCTCACTGCAACCTCCACCTCCCAGGTTCAAGCGATACTCCTGCCTCGGCTTTGCAAGTAGCCAGGACTACAGGCATGTGCCACCACGCCCAGCTAATTTTTGTCTTTTTAGTACAGATGGGGTTTTGTTATGTTGGCCAGGCTGGTCTCGGGCTCCTGACCTCAGGTGATCCACCTGCCTTGGCCGCCTCCCAAAGTGCTGGGATTACAGGCAGGAGCCACCACACCCAGCCTCAATTATTTTTTTAATGCCTCCTGTGTGCCAGTCACTGTCCTGATGTCATTTTGGACATTCAAAGCTGTGTTAGATTGGACCCCTCCCTGTCTTCAGATTTTATAGTCCAATTGAGGCAACTAGAAATAACACACATTACAAGGTAGATGACAGAAGACATAGTCACAATTCAACTAGCACATACTTACTTGACTGAGTAACTGTTTTATGTGAGGTAATAGGAGCCAAGTGTCTCCTTGATGCAGCCGAAGATCTCTAGGTCGAGGAACCGGTGCCATGAGGTTGTCCTCCACTCTTCCTGACCACTGCCATGGTGGCAAACCTCAGGGTCTGCTACTTATCTCCTCCCTCATTCTGAGGAATGTCATAGGAAGGTGTCTGTCACCTCTGGCTCAGTGGGTAGGGAAGGATAAATGTTCTTTGAAGTGAGAAAGAACTTCAGTCTGTCCGGTTGTCAATTTGGAGCAAGTAAGTTTTGGCCTTATTGTTTGTTTCTTCCAGAGAGCTCTCTCTGAGGATGTGTGACATTGGAGTTATTCATTCATTGGTCACCAAATGCTTGGGAGGTCAGATGGTGGCTCCCAGATTGAATTCAGAAATAGACCTAAGTCAACACTTTAGCAGCAAGTTGGTTCAAGGGGAAGCAAGCCGCTATTGGTCACTTGACTCCTTGCCATCCCTTGTGGCTTGAATGCAGGCTGGAAAGGTGAGGTGTGTCCGGAGCCAGAACTCTGGAGGCTCTCAGTCTTCTTCCTGAATTTTAGGGTTCCCCACAGAGACCATTTCCAAGCTATACGGGAAGAAAGAGGAAACCCCAGGGTTCTTTGGCAACAAGCTTGCTTTTTTTCTGGTTCTTGGTATGCTCCACCAGCAGCAGCATCACCTGGGAGCTTGTTAGAAACTGAATTCTCAGCTGGGCAACATAGTGGGATCCCGTCTCTACAAAAAAGTTTAAAAATTAGCCAGGCATGGTGGCACGCGACTGTGGTCCCAGCTACTTGGGAGGCTGAGGCAGAAGGATCGCTTGAGCCCAGGAGATAGAGGCTGCAGTGAGCAGTGATCATGCACTCCAGCTTGAGTGACAGAGTAAGACTGTCTCAAAAGCAAACAAACAAAAAGAAATCTAAATTCTCAGGCCCCACTCCAAACCTACTGAATCTCTGGGATCCAGCTATCTGTGTCTGAACAAGCCTTGCAGGTGACTCTGGTGGACATGAAGGATTGAGAGCCACTGATCCAATCATTTTGAATTAAACTGAGGCCCAGGAGCATTAAGGAATGACATCTTGGTTACATTTCACCAAGTCTTCGTGCTGTGATTTTTCTCTCCTTGCTAGAGCTTTATATTTTTACCTTACTTCTAAGGCCACGAGATCATTTCTTGCCCTCATTATTAGTTTTTCCTAAAATTAATGATTGGACTTAACCTTCCAGAGATAATACTTTTCATATCACAGCTCTTTTTATGGCATCTTGTTTTCTGCTTTGGTCTGACCTATGTTCTTCATCTTCTACCTCCGATTTCATCCTTAAAGCTTTCCCATGAATTTCTTAAAGGGGAGAGGGGAAGGGCCCTAATATATTTTATTCTTCAGTTCAGAAGTGGTTCAGGAAATTATATTTTAAGTGCAAGGTGCCCCTAGCATCTTTGCCACAGTTGAATGTTTTCTTAAGTCTGTCACTAAAAGGTGGGCTTCTGTGCCCAATTCTTGGCACTTCTGTGGTTCATTAGAAAAACACTAAGTTTGCAGGCCAGGCTTGGTGGCTCATGCATGTAATCCCAGCACTTTGGGAGGCCGAGGCGGGCGGATCACAAGGTCAGGAGTTTGAGACCAGCCTGACCAACCTGGTGAAACCTCGTCTATACTAAAAACACAAAAATTAGCTGGGCGTGTTGGCACGTGCCTATAGTCCCAGCTACTCAGGAGGCTGAGGCAGGAGAATTGCTTGAACCCAGGAGATGGAGGTTGCAGTGAGCCGAGATCACGCCACTGCACTCCAGTCTGGGTGACAGAGCGAGACTCCATCTCAAAAAAAAAAGAAAAGAAAAGTAAAAAGAAAACATTTTTGTAGAGACAGGATCTTGCTGTGTTGTTCAAGCTGGTTTCGAACTCCTAACCTCAGGCAATCATCCTACTTTGGCCCCCCAAAGTGCTGGAATTATAGGTGGGAGCCACTGTGCCCAGCAGATTTCAGCTTCTCCAATCTCTCCCTTGACTTCCTGGCAGGAGAGCTAGATAAACTCAGGTAGACATGTCTTTCATGGCTACCCAAAGACTCTGTACAGCTAGCCCTCAGGAGCCTGTTTAAGTCAAGATGTCCTTGCAGTCCCACACTGATACTACTGAGCCCTAAGTTTAAGAGTGCTGTTATTCAGGGTTGGGCTCAGTGCCTCACACCTCTAATCCAGCACTTTGGGAGGCCAAGGTGGGCAGATCGCTTGAACTCAGGAGTTAAATACCAGCCTGAGCAACATGATGAAATCCCATCTCTACCAAAAATACAAAAAATTAGCTGGGCACAGTGGCGTGCACCTGTGGTCCCAGCTACTTGGGAGGCTGAGGTGGGAGGTTAGCTTGAGCCCAGGAAGCGGAGGTTGCAATGAGCCAAGATTATACCACTGGGTAACAAAGCGAGTCCCCATCTAAAAAAACAAAAACAGACTATTTTTCAGATTCAAGAAGAGAGGTCTTTCCCTCTTTCCTCACCTCTTGAGGCATGAAACAGGAATTCCTTATCCTAGTTTTATCACCACCAAACTCCTAGCAGTCATAAAAGTCCTTTTTCCTCTAAACCCACCTCCTCTCTGCCTCACACTGCAGTATCCACTCTGTCGCCAGCAGCGAGGCATTATAGCAGGAGGCTTCTGAATTGGCCAGAACAGCAGCTCTCAGGTGGGGTGTCTGAGAACCTCATTTCCTCATTACATCCCTCCCTGGTCAGCCATATGTGTTCAGCAGCCAAATGGCAAAATTCACCCCCAGAACTGTGATTGTCTTCCCTAATCTGGAAGGCCCACAAGTGTGGAGAAGCACTGGAGACCCTCCAGAAGCAGTAGTGCTAGCAGTCAGGGGCTACTCTCCCTGCCGGGCCCCGTGCAAGGGCCTGGCCACCCTATCCCAGGTATGTGACACTTGGCTGGCTGTTCTTTATTGTCCTGCTAGTACCTGTTGTAAAGCTTCTTTTATTAAAGAAGAGCAGGAGATTGAAGTGTCATAAATTGAAGAGATTCACACCAACACGGCACATGTATACATATGTAACAAACCTGCACGTTGTGCACATGTACCCTAGAACTTAAAGTATAATAACAAAATATGTATTAAAAAAATAAATAAATAAATTGAAGAGATTGAATGATGTCATAGACTACCAATCCACATGCCTTGTTCCTTGCTGCAGCACTGAGGTTTGTAATCCTGGGAGTTTAGACCTACGTAAGATGCCCATAAGTACAAATGACAGATGCTCTGTGGGGTTCTTCAGGGTCAAGGTGGCAGAGGTGGGGGTAGGAAGTGAGAGGAGGGGGAAGGGTTGACCAGAGGCACCAATTTGTCTCCTGTGGGCTTGGTCAGTATGTGAGCTACCAGGGGGCCAGGCTGGGCCTGACTCTCGGAGAGGCCTAATAAACAGTACGTATGATAAAACAACTCCTCTGTATTCGTTTTGATTTTATTTATTT